TCGAGACCAGCCTGGCCAACATGGTGAAACCCCGTCTCTACTAAAAATACAAAAATTAGCTGGGCATGGTGGCAGGTGCCTGTAATCCCAGCTACTCGGGAAGCTGGGCCAGGAGAATCATCTGAACCCGGGAGGCGGAGGTTGCAGTGAGCTGAGATCACGCCATTGCACTCCAGCCTGGGTGACAGGGCAAGACTCCATCTCAAAGAAAAAAAAAAAGAGTTTAAAGAGGTCTTGGGATCAGGCAGTTGGACAGCTGCCACTCCAGACCCTAGGGTACCATGTCAGGACTGGGAGTTGGGGGGGTGGCATTCCAGTCAGGATACATATAACACAGACTGGTGTCTTCTGGGCGTTCCTTAGCTTGGCAGAGCCAGAAGACCCAGAAGCTGGAGTCCCAGCTCAACCAAATCGGAGTTGTGGGCAGTCACGGGCTTCCACAAGCCTCGAGTTGCCCCATCTATTCAGTGGGACAGTAGTGCTGTCTGCACAGGGGAAATACCAGCCTCCCGTTTGTAATGCTGGTGAAAAGTACTTTGTAAGTTGTGAAACACTCCACAGATACTTATTTTTGTGATTGTTTTGTCTGGAGCCGGTGTGATTAGCTTCCCCAGACCTCAGAAAACCTGTCCAGTGGGCGTGAGAAGGCATTAGGTGGCTAAATAGGGGGCATTAGTGGGGGGCCCCCTCCCTAAAAGGGCCTGGCTCCCACTTCTCCCTCCTTAGACCTCGTTCCCAAGCTGAGGCATGGGCTGGGCTGTACTGGGTGCCAGGTGGAAGGGAGGCCACTGGGTTGTCACCCAGCCTGGCTCTGGGAACCTTGGGAAAAGGAGCTGGGAGGCACGCTCGTGCGCTGTGTGCCCGTCCGCCCACCCGTCGCCTGCTGCAGGGCCTGGAGCCGCTGCTGGGAGAGGAAGTGCGTTCAGTTACCAATCGGGTTATTTTCATAACGGCTGTCTCAGGCTGCAGGGAGGAGGGTGACAAGGGGGAGGGGGCAGAGGAGCAGCCACGGCTGCTAGCTCTCCAAACTAGGACTTGCTCAGCAGAGGCCGCCAGCCCGGAGCTGGATCCAGAGCCCGGCCTTGGGGACCCCAGCTCCCACCTGCGCCCTGCCTTCCAGATCAGGTCAAAAGGGGCCCCCAGCCCCTCCTTGCTTTCTCCTGATGCTCCCGGTCTCTGTGCCCAACAGCCAACCGCCTGCCATGGAGACTTTCTTTAGGAGACATTTCCGGGGGAAGGTGCCAGGCCCTGGAGAGGGGCAGCAGCGGCCCAGCAGCGTGGGGCTGCCCACAGGCAAGGCCCGGCGTCGCTCCCCCGCTGGGCAGGCCTCCTCCTCACTGGCACAGCGGCGCCGCTCCAGCGCCCAGCTCCAGGGCTGCCTCCTGAGTTGCGGGGTGAGGGCCCAGGGTTCCAGCCGCCGGCGCTCCAGCACTGTGCCCCCTTCCTGCAACCCCCGCTTCATCGTGGATAAGGTGCTCACTCCACAGCCTACCACCGTGGGGGCCCAGCTTCTGGGTGCACCCCTGCTGTTGACCGGGCTTGTGGGCATGAATGAGGAGGAGGGTGTCCAGGAGGATGTGGTAGCCGAGGCATCGAGCGCCATCCAGCCAGGCACCAAGACACCAGGGCCACCCCCACCTCGGGGCGCCCAGCCGCTGTTGCCCCTACCCCGCTACCTGCGCCGAGCCTCCTCCCACCTGCTCCCCGCGGATGCCGTATATGACCACGCTCTCTGGGGCCTGCACGGCTACTATCGGCGCCTCAGCCAGCGGCGGCCCTCAGGCCAGCACCCTGGCCCTGGGGGCCGAAGAGCCTCAGGCACCACCGCCGGCACCATGCTGCCCACCCGTGTGCGCCCACTGTCCCGCAGGCGCCAGGTAGCCCTACGGCGCAAGGCGGCCGGACCCCAGGCCTGGAGCGCCCTGCTCGCGTAGGTATAGCTGTGGCCAGCAGGGCGAGTGGAGCCCCCTCCTCAGCTGTCTTCTCCTCTCTAGGAAAGCCATCACCAAGTCGGGCCTCCAGCACCTGGCCCCCCCTCCGCCCACCCCTGGGGCCCCGTGCAGCGAGTCAGAGCGGCAGATCCGGAGTACAGTGGACTGGAGCGTGAGTGCCTGAACACCCCTGGGTCCCAGACCGCGTGTGCTGAGCAAGCCCATCCCGTGGCTAGGAGTCAGCGACATATGGGGAGCACATCTGGTTCGAGACCAACGTGTCCGGGGACTTCTGCTACGTTGGGGAGCAGTACTGTGTAGCCAGGATGCTGGTGAGTGCTCGTAGGGGCACGCCGCCCCCTGCCTCAGGGGCCCTCTCTTCCTGTCCTGCAGCAGAAGTCAGTGTCTCGAAGAAAGTGCGCAGCCTGCAAGATTGTGGTGCACACGCCCTGCATCGAGCAGCTGGAGAAGGTGGGTGGGTAGCTCAGCTTTGCCCGCCCCTGGACATTTTGGTGGTCACTGCCATGTTTCACAGATAAATTTCCGCTGTAAGCCGTCCTTCCGTGAATCAGGCTCCAGGAATGTCCGCGAGGTAAGTGCCCAGGGTGGTCAGGGATGGGGCCACACCCAGTGAAATTTTTCCCCTTCTCCCCCAGCCAACCTTTGTACGGCACCACTGGGTACACAGACGACGCCAGGACGGCAAGTGTCGGCACTGTGGGAAGGTGAGAGGCCCTGCCCGAGGACATCGCCACCTCCCTGGTTCCCATCCATCCTGTCTACCCTCAGGGATTCCAGCAGAAGTTCACCTTCCACAGCAAGGAGATTGTGGCCATCAGCTGCTCGTGGTGCAAGCAGGCAGTGAGTGGTGCCCCCGCCCCCAGGGCCAGGCCTCCCGCTGAGCCCGGCCCCTCGCTCTCCTCAGTACCACAGCAAGGTGTCCTGCTTCATGCTGCAGCAGATCGAGGAGCCGTGCTCGCTGGGGGTCCACGCAGCCGTGGTCATCCCGCCCACCTGGATCCTCCGCGCCCGGAGGCCCCAGGTGAGTACTGCCTGCACCCTTGATGCCCCGTACCTCGTCACCAACACCCCTGCTTCCCTTGCAGAATACTCTGAAAGCAAGCAAGAAGAAGAAGAGGGCATCCTTCAAGAGGAAGTCCAGCAAGAAAGGGCCTGAGGTCAGCCCCAGGCTGGGCAGAGGCTGCAGGGGAGGAGCTTACAGCCTCTCACCTTGTCTCCCAGGAGGGCCGCTGGAGACCCTTCATCATCAGGCCCACCCCCTCCCCGCTCATGAAGCCCCTGCTGGTGTTTGTGAACCCCAAGAGTGGGGGCAACCAGGTGAACGCGGCCTTGCCTCTCAGCTAAGGGCTCTGACTGTCTCTTGGCTCCCCATCCCATCCAGGGTGCAAAGATCATCCAGTCTTTCCTCTGGTATCTCAATCCCCGACAAGTCTTCGACCTGAGCCAGGGAGGGCCCAAGGAGGCGTAAGTACTTGCCAAGGTTTTGTGGGGGACATCTGACCCCACTGCCATCTTCCCATGAGCCCAGGCTGGAGATGTACCGCAAAGTGCACAACCTGCGGATCCTGGCGTGCGGGGGCGACGGCACGGTGAGCTCCCCGCATGGGCCAGCCGAGCACCAGGCCTGATTTGCCTCTGTTCTTCCTCCCCCAGGTGGGCTGGATCCTCTCCACCCTGGACCAGCTACGCCTGAAGCCGCCACCCCCTGTTGCCATCCTGCCCCTGGGTACTGGCAACGACTTGGCCCGAACCCTCAACTGGGGTGGGGTAAGCACCCATAGGAGGGGGGTGCAGCTGGGACAGAGGGCTCAGTCCCTGCCTGCTCCCCCAGGGCTACACAGATGAGCCTGTGTCCAAGATCCTCTCCCACGTGGAGGAGGGGAACGTGGTACAGCTGGACCGCTGGGACCTCCACGCTGAGCCCAACCCCGAGGCAGGGCCTGAGGACCGAGATGAAGGCGCCACCGACCGGGTAAGTTGGCCAGGGTTGGTGGGGGGCAGGGCGCCCTCATTTTGGTCCCTTGACCTTTTTCCAGTTGCCCCTGGATGTCTTCAACAACTACTTCAGCCTGGGCTTTGACGCCCACGTCACCCTGGAGTTCCACGAGTCTCGAGGTTGGCAGCCTCCCACTGAGGCCAGGGCAGGGCTCACTGGCCCCCACTGCTTGTCTCCACCCAGAGGCCAACCCAGAGAAATTCAACAGCCGCTTTCGGAATAAGATGTTCTACGCCGGGGTGAGTGGGGTCTGCACCCCCGCCTGTGCCCACAGCAGATGGTGACGCCCTCTGTCTCCCACAGACAGCTTTCTCTGACTTCCTGATGGGCAGCTCCAAGGACCTGGCCAAGCACATCCGAGTGGTGGTGAGCGGGGCCAGGCTGCCGTGGGTGGGTGGTGCACCTCAACACCCTCCCCGCCCGCCTCCAGTGTGATGGAATGGACTTGACTCCCAAGATCCAGGACCTGAAACCCCAGTGTGTTGTTTTCCTGAACATCCCCAGGTGAGGAGGGGGCTACCGGAGCTGGGGGGAGCTTTGAGGCCCATGTCATCGCCCGCCTTTGCAGGTACTGTGCGGGCACCATGCCCTGGGGCCACCCTGGGGAGCACCACGACTTTGAGCCCCAGCGGCATGACGACGGCTACCTCGAGGTCATTGGCTTCACCATGACGTCGTTGGTGAGTGGGCCCTGGGCCCATGGTGCCTGGGATGCCATCTGACCCAAGCTTCCTGTGCCCACAGGCCGCGCTGCAGGTGGGCGGACACGGCGAGCGGCTGACGCAGTGTCGCGAGGTGGTGCTCACCACATCCAAGGCCATCCCGGTGCAGGTGGATGGCGAGCCCTGCAAGCTTGCAGCCTCACGCATCCGCATCGCCCTGCGCAACCAGGCCACCATGGTGCAGAAGGCCAAGCGGCGGAGCGCCGCCCCCCTGCACAGCGAGTACGTCCCACCCTGCCACGTGCCCTGGGTGCCTGAGCCCCCGCTTGCCGGCCCTGCCCGACAGCCAGCAGCCGGTGCCAGAGCAGTTGCGCATCCAGGTGAGTCGCGTCAGCATGCACGACTATGAGGCCCTGCACTACGACAAGGAGCAGCTCAAGGAGGCCTGTGAGTGCGGTGGGGCGGCCTGGCAGGGTGGCAGCCAGCTGCTGACAGGTGCTCTGTTCTCCAGCTGTGCCGCTGGGCACTGTGGTGGTCCCAGGAGACAGTGACCTAGAGCTCTGCCGTGCCCACATTGAGAGACTCCAGCAGGTAAGGGGTGGGGGCTTCCCCAGGTGCCCACCTATCCCAGCCTGGCCTTTGCTTCTCTCAACAGGAGCCCGATGGTGCTGGAGCCAAGTCCCCGACATGCCAGAAACTGTCCCCCAAGTGGTGCTTCCTGGACGGTGAGTCTACTCCCAGGGTGCCAAGCTGTTTCTCCCTGATCCTCAGCTGCCCTCTCTCCCACAGCCACCACTGCCAGCCGCTTCTACAGGATCGACCGAGCCCAGGTGAGCGATTGCAGGCCTGCTCCAGCCACAGCCCCTGACCTCCCGCCCTGACCTCCCCCCACAGGAGCACCTCAACTATGTGACTGAGATCGCACAGGATGAGATTTATATCCTGGACCCTGAGCTGCTGGGGGCATCGGCCCGGCCTGACCTCCCAACCCCCACTTCCCCTCTCCCCACCTCACCCTGCTCACCCACGCCCCGGTGAGTCCTGGTGTCCCGTCCCTCCAGCCCCTAGCCGGTCACAGCACATCATGCTCTGTTGCAGGTCACTGCAAGGGGATGCTGCACCCCCTCAAGGTGAGGCCTCTCCCTCTGGGGCCCCTCCTTTCACTGCAGAGTAACAGGCAGGTATTCCGTGCAGGTGAAGAGCTGATTGAGGCTGCCAAGAGGAACGACTTCTGTAAGGTACTAGCTCCAGGCTCCAGTTCCTTCCCCCAAGGTCCAGCCCTGCCATGCCTCCTGCCCTCAGCTCCAGGAGCTGCACCGAGCTGGGGGCGACCTCATGCACCGAGACGAGCAGAGTCGCACGCTCCTGCACCACGCAGTCAGCACTGGCAGCAAGGATGTGGTCCGCTACCTGCTGGACCACGGTGAGCCGGGCAGTGGAGCCCAGGGCCTGGGGGGCCTCTCTGACCACCACCTCCCCTTCTCCAGCCCCCCCAGAGATCCTTGATGCGGTGGAGGAAAAGTAAGTATCTGGGCAGTGCAGAACCGTGGTCAATGGGGTACACAGCCAGCCCCTGCTCCCCCAGCGGGGAGACCTGTTTGCACCAAGCAGCGGCCCTGGGCCAGCGCACCATCTGCCACTACATCGTGGAGGCCGGGGCCTCGCTCATGAAGACAGACCAGCAGGTGAGCAGACGGCAGGCAGGGAGCCCACGAGGCCCCTGCTGATCGCAGCTCCGCCCTCCTCCAGGGCGACACTCCCCGGCAGCGGGCTGAGAAGGCTCAGGACACCGAGCTGGCCGCCTACCTGGAGAACCGGCAGCACTACCAGATGATCCAGCGGGAGGACCAGGAGACGGCTGTGTAGCGGGCCGCCCACGGGCAGCAGGAGGGACAATGCGGCCAGGGGACGAGCGCCTTCCTTGCCCACCTCACTGCCACATTCCAGTGGGACGGCCACGGGGGGACCTAGGCCCCAGGGAAAGAGCCCCATGCCGCCCCCTAAGGAGCCGCCCAGACCTAGGGCTGGACTCAGGAGCTGGGGGGGCCTCACCTGTTCCCCTGAGGACCCCGCCGGACCCGGAGGCTCACAGGGAACAAGACACGGCTGGGTTGGATATGCCTTTGCCGGGGTTCTGGGGCAGGGCGCTCCCTGGCCGCAGCAGATGCCCTCCCAGGAGTGGAGGGGCTGGAGAGGGGGAGGCCTTCGGGAAGAGGCTTCCTGGGCCCCCTGGTCTTCGGCCGGGTCCCCAGCCCCCGCTCCTGCCCCACCCCACCTCCTCCGGGCTTCCTCCCGGAAACTCAGCGCCTGCTGCACTTGCCTGCCCTGCCTTGCTTGGCACCCGCTCCGGCGACCCTCCCCGCTCCCCTGTCATTTCATCGCGGACTGTGCGGCCTGGGGGTGGGGGGCGGGACTCTCACGGTGACATGTTTACAGCTGGGTGTGACTCAGTAAAGTGGATTTTTTTTTCTTTTCTGCTTTTCTTCTTTTGCGGGGGAGGTC